GATTATCTTCTCCTTCTCTCCCTCCCTCTCCTCCACAGCTGGCCCAGGAGAGGAAGGAAAACTAGATTTACAGCGGCCCAGCCCTTCCCCCTGAAAGCCAGAGGCACAGGTTGCTTTACTACCACCGAGACAAAAGTGATCTGTCTCCTTTATGTCATTCTAATCCTTACAGAAGAATTTGTGGCAGCAGTACGAAGACTATAGCTAGGAGGATCAGCACCTCAGAAGCTCTTTGAAAATTGCTAGAGGATGAGGGCAGTGGGCAAGAGGAAAGTTCCTCTGAGCACCTTCTGTTAAAAGGAGAAGCCAGGCCTTGGGGATGTTCCTTCAGTTTCACAAGTGGCAAGATTTTCACCTCCGGTTGGCAGCTTTCAAATCGTTTCCCATTTCTCCAACTTAGGAAGAAGCTGTGAAAACCGCAGGCAAACGGGGATGAATGATTCATTTGGTCCTGGCCATTTCCTTCATTCCTAGGGTGTCTCAATATCTCTCTACTCTGTTATTTAAGCATAATAATAATAATAATAATAATAATAATAATAATAATAATAATAATAATAAATCATCTGCTTCCCTGGGACTTTCAGCGGAGTCGTTAGGCACGTGATGAAACCTTGGTTTGCACGGGGCTCCATCCATCCATTCATCCGTGCATCCGTCCGTCCATCTGTCCATCCATTCACTAGACCACCCACCCACCTACCACCCACCCACCCATCGCACAGCCTTCCTCCCTTTCCGGCTTACACTGGGCGTTAAACTCCGGTCTCTCCAGGCCTCCGGCGCACGTACACACGCGCGGGCGAGCGGGCGGGGTGTGCGGGAGCGCGGGCTGGCCGCGCCGGGGGCAGGACTACAGCCTCCCGAGGGGCGCGAGGGCGGGAGGCCGGGGAGGCCCGGGAGGCCCGGGCGGTGTGGCGGCGGCCGAGCCGAGCCCATCCGAGCCGGCACCTTCGGACGCCCCTGTCCCACGTGACTGTCCCCTCCTCCCTCCTCCCAGTCGCGCGCACGGGCCGGGCGTCTCGACTCCCGCGCGCGCTCGGCTGGTCCCAGTCCCCGGGAGAAGAAGCGGAGGAGGGAGAGAGCCAGCGAGGCGGCCCAGGGGAGCGGGCGCGAGTGGCGGCTGCCGGAGCCGCCTGTGCACGGGCGGCGGCGAGGCGAGGGTGGCGGTCGCCTGAGCAGCTAGAGCCGGGGCGGCGCGGAATCCGCATCCGCCGCGAGTGTGATGAAGCTACCCTGCCTCGCTGCTCCGCTTGCCGCCAGCTGACACCGCCTGCACCCAGCCCGCCCGGGAGGGGAGACGCCGCGGGGCCGTGACCTTGGCGGAGGAGGTAAATAGGGAAGGCGGGCGGGGAGGAGGCAGGATCTCACTGAAGTCTCTCTGACCCTTTGCAGGGCACACTGATAATTCTTGTATCTTGAGAGTGGACCAAGTTTTGGGTGACATGGCCCAGGGGAATAATTATGGGCAGACCAGCAACGGGGTGGCCGATGAATCACCCAACATGCTGGTGTACAGAAAGGTAAGAATGTCTTCAGTTTCTTGGAAAACGGGATACAACCACAGAAGTCACTTTTACTTTCCAGCCTCCTATTCTCACTCCTTTGGGATCCCATGAACTGAGAGGGGATGAGACTATACAAAGAAAACACTGCCACTCATAGCTACGCACCTAAATTCAGCCCGAAGCAGAGGTGACTGCTGCCACATCTCTAGGTGCTGAGATGAAAGTGTGAGTCAGAGAGGTTTCCATGTCCCTCTAATATAAAGGTTTTAATTATGTTATTATTGTTTAGATGGAAGACGTCATAGCACGGATGCAAGATGAAAAAAATGGAATTCCTATTCGTACGGTCAAAAGCTTTCTTTCCAAGATACCTAGCGTCTTCTCTGGTAAGTCTGCATGGAGCACAGTTCTGTTTTCTTCTGTTTGTGTTTTTCTTTTTTCTTTTTCTAGGTTCAGACATTGTTCAATGGTTGATAAAGAACTTAACTATAGAAGATCCAGGTAAATAAATCATTTTCCCATTGCAAGAACTTTTTTATGTTCTTTGTTTGTTTTCATAAAACAGTGGAGGCGCTCCATTTGGGAACATTAATGGCTGCCCACGGCTACTTCTTTCCAATCTCAGATCATGTCCTCACACTCAAGGATGATGGCACCTTTTACCGGTTTCAAGTAAGTTTATTAGAAATGTTCTTTAACAGTAATAATCTGGGTTCCACTTCTTTTCATTCCGCAGACCCCCTATTTTTGGCCATCAAATTGTTGGGAGCCGGAAAACACAGATTATGGTCAGTGCCATCTCTCATTATTTTATTATTGAAGCAGGCAAGAAATGATTGATTTTTTTTTCAGCCGTTTACCTCTGCAAGAGAACAATGCAAAACAAGGCACGACTGGAGCTCGCAGACTATGAGGCTGTAAGTACCAAGGACCTTCTGGCAAAGATAGTCCAAATGTCTTCACCTGGGGTATGTTTTTCAGGAGAGCCTGGCCAGGCTGCAGAGAGCATTTGCCCGGAAGTGGGAGTTCATTTTCATGCAAGCAGAAGCACAAGCAAAGTGAGTCCTTGTGAGTCGTTTGGAAGATTTGTCTAAATGTTATCTATTGTTACTGTGTTGACAGAGTGGACAAGAAGAGAGACAAGATTGAAAGGAAGATCCTTGACAGCCAAGAGAGAGCGTTCTGGGACGTGCACAGGCCCGTGGTAAGCAAGCGTCGCACTCTCGTCTTGAATCCATTCATTTGTCTCTCTGTTTTTCCATTCCCAGCCTGGATGTGTAAATACAACTGAAGTGGACATTAAGAAGTCATCCAGAATGAGAAACCCCCACAAAACACGGAAGGTAAAACTGTCATTTGTTGTGCTGATCTTGGTTCCTAAAATGTTTATTTTTTATTTTAATATAGTCTGTCTATGGTTTACAAAATGATATTAGAAGTCACAGTCCTACCCACACACCCACACCAGAAACTAAACCTCCAACAGAAGATGAGTTACAACAACAGGTGAGTCAACCTATGAGATGACCTGTTAAAGGTTATGTAACTCCTTCTCTAACCCTCTTTTCAGATAAAATATTGGCAAATACAGTTAGATAGACATCGGTTAAAAATGTCAAAAGTCGCTGACAGGTGAGTATTTCAAAGTGTCTGTATAAATTTTACTAAAGAAACTGGAAATGTTTTTTCTCCTTAGTCTACTAAGTTACACGGAACAGTATTTAGAATACGACCCGTTTCTTTTGCCACCTGACCCTTCTAACCCATGGCTGTCCGATGACACCACTTTCTGGGAACTTGAGGCAAGGTAGGTGGCATTTTATCTTTCTCGCCCATATGGAATGTATTTGCCTTTGTTTTATCTTCTATAGCAAAGAACCGAGCCAGCAGAGGGTAAAACGATGGGGTTTTGGCATGGACGAGGCATTGAAAGACCCAGTTGGGAGAGAACAGTTCCTTAAATTTCTAGAGTCAGAATTCAGCTCGGAAAATTTAAGGTAAAACACATTGCTTGGATCTTATAAGCCAGAGAGTAAACACCCGATCTCACATTCTGCATAGATTCTGGCTGGCAGTGGAGGACCTGAAAAAGAGGCCTATTAAAGAAGTACCCTCAAGAGTTCAGGAAATATGGCAAGAGTTTCTGGCTCCCGGAGCCCCCAGTGCTATTAACTTGGATTCCAAGAGTTATGACAAAACCACACAGAACGTGAAGGAACCTGGACGATACACATTTGAAGATGCTCAGGTGGGTGTACGGTGAGCCTCACACCACAAACGAAAGAAGCACCTCAACCATTATTTCTTTTTAGGAGCACATTTACAAACTGATGAAAAGTGATTCATACCCACGTTTTATAAGATCCAGTGCCTATCAGGAGCTTCTACAGGCAAAGAAAAAGGTACTGGTTTTTTGTGAGTTGTTTTTTCTTGGAACTAAAGCCTTCAACACATTTATTTTTATAGGGCAGAAACATCCCTATTTTCCCATGCCATAAAAACTGTACACCAACACTGAGGGCCAGCACTAACCTGTTATGAAAAGAGGTAGAAAAATCTTGGTTTATACTCAAGTTTGTTTTCTTTTCTCTTGTTTTATATATTTTCTCAGGGGAAATCTCTCACGTCCAAGAGGTTAACAAGCCTTGCTCAGTCTTACTAAACGGATCATCTTGTAGCATGAATGCAGACTGGAGTCACTGCACACACTTTGTAGCTCAATGTTGTGACCTGGAGCAGAGGACATTAGAACAAGATGTTGCATGAGCAAAGGACCTAAATTGTTATTTTTGTGTGTACATTCCATCTCCAATGGACTCTTCCGTCTCAATGCCTCCATTCCAAACTGTTGTCTGCTTTCTTTCTCCTTCTACTATGCTGGATCTGTGTCTCTTCCTTTTTAACAAGTTCAAGTGAAGTAAAACCTTTTCTTTTTTTCCTTCTTTCTCTCTCTCTCTCTCTCAAAGCTTCAGTTAGACACACAGTTCACTGAAAATTCAGTCAGTCAAAAACTGGAAGAACTGTAAAAGAAAAAAGTATATATCAATAAGTATACATGTGGCTTCACATTTATTAAACAATAAATTCCGCACAGAAAGTTTCATTTCACCAATGTGTCACAGTCAGAAACAAACTCATGTCTTCGTCTGTTGTCTGTACATTCTCCGTTAATGTTTCTCGCATTTATTTTTATACCATATTTAAAGAAGAAACACCTTTTACTCCAAATGTATTAAAGTTGATCCCTTCTCTGTAAATTTGTGTATGTTTATATTGTTGTTTTATCTTTCATTAAAAGATGCAGAATCTCATTGCTTTTGTAACTTTTGACTTCCATGCTAACTAAAAAGGAAAATGCTGAGAAATCCACAACCCACTACCGCAGAGTTAAATTTAGGTTGTCACCTTGAAATTTATTTCAAGGTTTCAAGACAAGCTTGGATAGTACGGAAGCCAGGGGCAGATGGAAATATTTTTTGGAGGCTTACCTGAGACTTAGTAATCCTTTTTCTCCCATGGAAGAACAACACAAATTGATGTTCCACATTTTCAAAGCTATTTAAAAGGCCTTTCTGCCTCATGATGAATATGCATCTGTATATTTTGCAAATTAATATTTCTGTTTGAATTAAGCTTGAGTGTGACTTATTAAATCAGGTACTGATTTGTTCTTTAAAACACAATTCTAAAAATATCATAGCTCAGTGTCTCTTAACTTTTTGGAGGTTACAGATTATTTTGAGAATACAGTCACCTCTTGGCATCCCTGGGAAATAATTGGTTCCTGGACCTCCTCAGATACCAAAATCCACAGATGCTCAAGTCACTAATATAAAATGGTGTAGTGTTTGCATATAAACTACGTAAATCCTCCCACATACTAAGTCATCTCTAGATTATTGTAATATCTGATACAATGTAAATGCTATTAGTTGTTATACCGTATTTTTAATTAATACAACTTTAATTGTTGCATTATTATTTTTATTGTTGGAAGGTTGCTTGAATCTAAAGCTATGGAACCTGTGGACGAGGAGGGCCGACTGTGTGATGTAATTAGTAAAATTTAGTGACGCTTACTAAGTACCTGCCACTTCATTAAGAGTTTTCTGTGC